TCTAGACCCTGTACATTACATGCATACAACTATCCCTATGGATCTACTAGTAAATAATCTCACAGACTCCACCTGAGGCTTCTGGAAAAAAAAACAATTACCTTAAATTTTATTAAGAGCTCTTCGTAACCTACTGAGCAAGATCAGTGAATCCTAAAAAGATTCAGTCCCCGGTTCCCAAAGCGCTTCCCCGCCCCGTGTTTCTGAACAGCTGGAGAGGACAAACCTCCGCTAAGAAGCGGAGGCCGCCAGTGCTCATCACACGCAGGAATTAGGATATCTGGCTTGAGAACACCTATGCTGTACCACATTCTTCTCTCCCCCTACCCCGCCTGAAATAAAACATAGTGAAGCGTAAATCTTGAGTCCCTTGGTACCTTCTCAGAAACGGCGGCGAGGAGGCTTCAGAGGGGCTTCCTGGGCGGGGATCCAGACGGTCGCGCGGGTATTCAGCACTCTGGGCGGGACAGTCCCTGTCCCGAAGGGAGGGCCCAGGAGGGGTGGAGCCGTCCCCGCCCGAACACGGGGGCATCCGCGCTCCCCGTAGGGTACCCCGCGTGCTGGCTCCGAAGCGGTGGCCGTCGGGGTGGCGCTCTTCCTCCGCTCTTTGGGGTCCCGGCGCCCCTCAGGGCAGGGCGGGAGACCGCTGAGGAGGCACCCTCAAGTTCACCTCAGGCTCATGACACCAGCCCCGCCGCGGTTCCCCCTGACCGGCTTTCCGCTGGCCCTGGCGGCTGCGGAACGGTCAACTAGACCCCACTAGCTGAAGCCGGCATCACCTGGGAAGCAGCCATGCCGCCCGGAGGCCACACCCGGGGGAGGAGCCTGCGGACGCCCAGTCGGGTGGAGCACGCCAGGTGAGCACGCCTGCGCAGTCGGGCCGTAAACAAGCCCACCCCTTCCCTTTGGCCCGCCCTCGCAGGGCTGGCCCGCGGGTGGGAGGGGCGAGAAGGAAGAGGCAGGGGGTGGGGGAAGAGGGAGCACCAGGAACAGCGCCTGCGCGGTGGGCGTGATCCGGGCACTTAGGGCAGGATGAACGCTGCTTTCCAAGATGGCGACGGAGGGAGGAGGGAAGGAGATGAACGAGATTAAGACCCAATTCACCACCCGGGAAGGTCTGTACAAGCTGCTGCCGCACTCGGAGTACAGCCGGCCCAACCGGGTGCCCTTCAACTCGCAGGGATCCAACCCTGTCCGCGTCTCCTTCGTAAACCTCAACGACCAGTCTGGCAACGGCGACCGCCTCTGCTTCAATGTGGGCCGGGAGCTGTACTTCTATATCTACAAGGGGGTCCGCAAGGTACCGACCCGGGCGTCACCGGAGCCAGCCAGCGGCGTAGGCAGAGGCCGGGAGCAGGGCGGTGACAGTTACTGTATGTATTTTTCTCTTTCTCCTCCAGGCTGCTGACTTGAGTAAACCAATAGATAAAAGGATATACAAAGGAACACAGCCTACTTGTCATGACTTCAACCACCTAACAGCCACAGCAGAAAGTGTCTCTCTCCTAGTGGGCTTTTCCGCAGGCCAAGTCCAGCTTATAGACCCAATCAAAAAAGAAACTAGCAAACTTTTTAATGAGGAAGTAAGTAGCACCCTGTCTTAGCTGTTAAGAATAGGGAGTGACAGGATCAAATGTGTTTTTTTAGAACTCTTGTCAGCACTTGTGGAAGGTGGATTGGAATGAAGAAAGACAGAATGAAGGTAGCAAGACCAGTGAGGAGGCTCTAGTAACTGTCCAGGTGAGAGCTGAGGGCTTGAACTAGAGTTGCGGTACCCTCTGCTGTTGCCCTTCTCCTCTCGCAGGCTGTGAGGCTGAGGCAGACACACTGGGTAGGTCCCACGTCTCCTTGTGGCATTTAGATCCAGTCTTACTGAAGGGCATGCTGAAGAGGAGATGGCCCTGACTCCTGGGGTATGGAGGGACACTGCTGCCAGCCCAGGCTGCGTGGCACATCCTGCCAGCTGCAGGTGCCTCCCAGGCATGGGGTAAAGCTTAGCAGTGTTCTGTCTATTCTGATACAAAGGAATGGTCTGCACATTTTGTTAGTTTTGTTTCTGTTGATTTTCTAATCGAAGGAAGGAAATGAGCCCGTAATGATCTACTCCTTAAAGCTTGAACACAGATAAAACGACATCCGATCCCATCTTAATGTGGCTTTGAAATACCCTTTCCTAATACTTCCTGAGCCCTCTTCAGATGCCTTTACATCATCAGAGCCTTTAGTTGCCATTTTTGCTTGTGGTTGCATTATGGCTTTTCAAGCAGCTGCTGTGGTTTTTGAATTGTTTCAGTATTTTTGTTATAAATTAATATCTGCATTTTGAAATGCAGATCCACTCACCCCCAAACTAATTTTTGATTTTTGCTTATCATATTGATAGTAATGAAAAAAAAGAAAAAGAAAATGAAGTGCCTTAGAAAGCGTCAGTGTGAATTGCTTTCACAAAATGACACTTTGATGTGGTTATAGACTTATTTTTATTCTTGTTTCATTTTAACTAGTGTATTTTGAAAATCTTGTCTGTTGATGGCATTTGGGATGGTAGTGTTTTCGCTGTTCGTGGGATTTTTCTTTGTATTCATATCTTAAGTGGCACGGTCTGTTTGGCCTGCAGAGCTGGAACTATGGGGAGGGCCGCGCTGAGCGTTGAGTGGAGACATGGAGCCTGCATCCCCACAGAGCACTGGCCCAGAGCAGGTGTCTTGACGTACATAGAAATGTGTCTGTATTTCGTTTTGCTTTTAAGGTTTATTTGCGTTTTGGGTTTTTTGTGTTTTTATGAACGTGTTTGTTAAGAATGGGCCTTGGAGCATTTTGGAGTTGGACACTGATGGAGAGCCCTGTGGCCAGGCCAGCTGCTCTGCCAGCACCTCTGTTACTTCCCCTGCCTTCCCTCCGCCTCCTCGCTGAGCACCTGCCCTGCCCATCTCTCAGTGTACCCCTGCCCTGGAGGGGCTGCGACTGGGACTGGGGCTCTCCTCCACTGCTTCCCACCAGAGCCTTCCTGCCTCTGCCTGTCTCTGTTCCCCAGCACCTCCCTTCTGGCCCAGGGAGCAGGTCTCTTCCCTGTCCCTCTCTCCTGGAGCTCACCTTCCTCCACCAGGCACCTGCCCTGCACCCTCCTCCCCTACGGTGTCCCTTTGCTCTCAGCACCTTCTCTGCCCCCACCCTGCTTCCCTGTGCTCTCTCCTAAGGACCACCCCCTCCCTGTGCACTCCATCCCTCTAGGGCTCAGCTTCCTCAAGTCTCAGAGGCCTGTCCTCTGAGGCTCTGGCCTCCTGTGGCAGCTCCTTCCTCTTCTGCCTGCTCTCCTCATGGCACTTCTGGGTTGTTTGCTTGGATATTCCTTCTGCTTTCCTTGTTTTTGTCCTGTGCCCTGTATGGAGGTTTTTTTTTTTTTTTTTTTTTTTTTGAGACGGAGTCTCGCTCTGTCGCCCAGGCTGGAGTGCAGTGGTGCGATCTCGGCTCACTGCAAACCTCTGCCTCCCGAGTTCACACCATTCTCCTGCCTCACCACCTGAGTAGCTGGGACTACAGGCACCCGCCACCATGCCCAGCTAATTTTTTTGTATTTTTAGTAGAGACAGGGTTTCACCATATTGGCCAGGATGGTCTCGATCTCCTGACCTCGTGATCCGCCCGCCTTGGCCTCCCAAAGTACTGGGATTACAGGTGTGAGCCACTGCGCCGGGCCTGTACGGAGGTTTTTTTCAGAGTTTCACACACTCTTCCTCCGCTGCACCTGCTTCCTTGGAGATATTTATTTATTTATTTCAGAGACAGGGTCTCACTGTGTCACCCAGGCTGGAGTACAGTGGTGTAATCATAACTCACTGCAGCCTTGACCTGGGCTCAAGTGATCCTCCTTGGAGATCTTAGGATGTTACTATTCGCAGCCAATTTCTGTGACATTCGTGGTTATATTTATTAGCTGCAGACCTTTCTAGCTGCATACTGGGCAAAACCCAGGGGTCTTTACACACCCCCGCTTTCCATCTTGCCCTCCACCCAGCCACATTCTGCCACGCTGCCCATGGTCAAGTTTAAGACCTATTTGTCCATGGCATGGACAGTTGTCATAGCCTCCTAACTGGTTCCTCATCACCCCCACCCCACCTTGCATTCTGCACCTACTGCTGGGGGATTTCATGTTATTCTGCCACTTCCCTTTCTAGAAACTGTCTGTGCCTCCACTGTCTGCAGCAGCATCCCCAGTAGAAATACAGTGCCAGCCACGTGTGCAAGTTTAAATTTTCTAATTACCACATTAAAATAGTAAAAACCAGGTGAAATTAATTTTAAGAAAATACTGTATTTTATATATATATCTCCAAAATATTATTTCAGCATATAACCAGTGTAAAAACTATAAATGAGATCATTGACATTTTTTTTCATACCACATTTTTAGAACCCTGTGTGTGTTTACACTGACAGCACATTCCACTTGAGACCAGTGCTGCGGGACTGGGGAGTGCAAGCGTCAGGGTCCCAGCCGAAGCCCTTTAGCTTGGGACTTCACAGCCACAGCCTGAGTCCCAGCTCACAACTCCAGACCAAATTCCCCTCCCAGCTCATGTGCTGCGATCAAGACAGATGCCACACATGGCCTGGATCCCCACCCCCCTGGCCTGCTGTGTTGGCTGGGCTTTTCCTTGGAGCATGGCCCCTGGTGCTTCTGCCACTCCTGCCTCCCTGCCCACCCCCGAAACCCCATCCCTCAGAGGGACCGGGTATTTTTCAACATCCTCATCCAGATCAAGGCCCCATTGACATTGGAGAGAATTCAAGCCCAACAGGGAATTCCATTACTTATCATTGAGCACTGACTAAGATTTTTTTTTTTAACTAGACTTTTTCTGAAACAAAAATATACCTTATAGTGCAGAAACTGGACTGCATAATTTTTATTCTTGTATTTATTTAATTAAATGTTCTAGGTATTTCTTTCTTAATTTGAAAGACAGGAGAAAAATGTGTTCTGTTCTCTTCCTCTTTTGTCAAACCCAATCCAAATAAGCCAGAGTCATGTAAGTTAAATGACTGTGCTTCCCACACTGGCCTGGGGTCTGAGACAGGCTGGTGCCCTGTTCCTTAGAACGCTTGGGAGTGGCCCTGCAGGCTGGTCGTCGGAGCCAGGTGATGTGTGTCTGTGGAACGGGAGACAGCATGCTCGCTTTGGGGTCTGATGGGCCCGTCTGTTCCCCTGGCACTGGTTCGGCTGTGTCTCTCCGCCTCGGAGTCCTTGAAGTTGTTCTCTGTGGGGGTACACTTCCCCAAACATCCTCTTAGCCTGATATTTGCTGTCTTTCTGTCCTTCTGTCTTGCTCAGCTGTCCAGCACCAGCAGAGGAAGAGGCCTTTCTTGGCCATCCTATTCAACATTGAAATCACTAGAGTCCCCTTCTCCCCAGCACGTTCTCTTCTCTCCCTGGTTTATTTTTCTCCACAGCACTTATCATCATCAGATCACATAAATTTCACTGTCTTCTCATCCCACTTGAACCTAAATTTCATGAGGGAAAGATGCCTGTTTTAATTTATATTGTATCAGTGCCTGGCATATGGTACGCACTCAATACTGGATGGATGGATGGGACTTCAGGCAAGTTTCTTGACCTCTCTAAGCTTCTTTTCTCACTGATAATATGGCGACAATCCCTGCCTTCCTGTAGGGAGACAGGCATGACTGCATTTTCCATTTTCCATGCGAGGCAATTTGGTAACATCTGTAAAAATCATAAATGTATATATCTTTTGGCTCAGTTACTCCACTGGGAGTTTATCCTGTAGGTACATTACTCACACATGTGAAAAGTGCGTGTGTGCAAGGGCATTCATTGCTACATAGATGTCCATCAGTGGGGCACTTCCACAATAAACCACAGTTTATCCAAACAGTTGAATACTCTGCAGCTTTAGAAAAGAATGAGGATGCTGTCTTTGTGCCCATACAGACTGATGTACAAATACACTTGGAGGCTGGGCATGGTGGCTCACGCCTTTAATCCCAGCACTTCGAGAGGCCAAGGCAGGAGGATTGCTTTGCTCCTGAAGCCAGGAGTTTGAGACCAGCCTGGACAACATAGCGACACCCTGTATTTACAAAAAATATAAATTTTTAATCAGCTGGGTGTGGCGACACTCACCTGAAGCACCAGCTATACTCAGGAGGCTGAGGTGGGAGGATTGCTTCGGCCTGGGAGGTCAAGGCTGCAGTGAGCCGTGATTGCACCACTGCACTCCAACCTGAGTGATGGAGCGAGACCCTGTCTCAAAAAAA